TTCTGGCAACCCCTCAAATCCAGTTGGTCCAAACCTAAACTCAGTGTCTTCCTCCTCCTCTATTCCCCATCTCAGTGAATATTATGAGTTCCCAGAATCTAAAATTAATTACCTAAGAGTTATCCCCAATTCTGCCTTATTCCCTACTCTCCAAATTCAATCATATTACCATATGCTCTCAAAGCCATCTTCTCTGCATCCCCACTGCCTTCATCCTTCTCACCTGGACCATTATTCCAACCTTGTAATTGACCACCTTGTTTCATTTCAACCTGATCATTTTGCCCTCTGCTTTTTACTTAGGATTCATTACAAACTCTTTAGACCAGCACAGAAAGCTAACCATGATCCAGCCCCTGTCTGGACCTGACAATAGATTTCTTAAAGATTGTAATCACGCATTTTTCACTTCTGCATTTAGTTAACACTATGTCTTTCATTTTAGCACTTAGCATAGAGCACCAAACATCATAACCATGCTATTTTAAACAAAATAATAGGTCAATATTTGTGTCATTGTCCAAGATAATAAATAGATGTTATAATCATGGTAAGAACAGAGATGTCACTAGCCTCTGTTTTCTAAATAACACATTTTTTTCTGGTGGGATAAAATATCTGTTTCTGTAATTAGCAGTCCTTTATACCCCTCCATGGTAATTGAGACCCTACTGTACCTCACAGAACTCTATCATAATCTTACTTAACTTTATAAAAAATTTGATAATACCTGGCGCCAGATAATGACAGTATATGCCTAGGGTCTAGATGAAAGGAAAGGATTACTCACTCAAAATTAGAAGTTAAATTAATAAACTTAATATAGAACAAACCCTATTATATTTAAGATAAGAAATAGCCCAAAGCAACACCGAGGGATGTTAGACATTAATTATTTTTAAAATCACCCAATTATACATAATTTTATGCTAATCTAAGTGATGCCATTTTGCTTTTGGCATGTATAACTCAAATAGGAACGCCCCAATAATGATATATAAAAACCCAAAGAAATTATCAGTGCATGATATTCTGTTCTCTTGGGACATTACAGTTTTGCATAGACAAGGTGAACATTTCTCAAAACACCATGTCTCTCCAATTTTCTAATGGATCCAGGCATGTTTGCTTAAGGTCTGGAGCTGGATCTGTCAGACCCCTCAATGGAGGTGCAGGCTTTGCAGGCAGCAGTGCATGTGGTGGCTCTGTTGCTGGAAGTGAATTTTCCTGTGCCTTGGGAGGGGGCTTGGGCAGTGTTCCTGGTGGGAGCCATGCTGGTGGTGCCCTTGGAAATGCTGCTTGTATTGGCTTTGCTGGAAGCGAAGGGGGACTCCTCTCTGGAAATGAGAAGGTGACCATGCAAAATCTTAATGACCGCTTGGCATCCTACCTGGATAATGTGCGAGCTCTGGAGGAGGCAAATGCTGAATTAGAGAGAAAAATCAAGGGTTGGTATGAAAAATACGGACCTGGATCTTGCCGTGGACTTGATCATGACTATAGCAGATATCACCTAACAATTGAGGATCTTAAGAATAAGGTGAGAAATCACAGATTTGGAACTAACCCAAGCTTGTTGTGTTCTCTGTTTTGGTTTATTCTAGATTATCTCCTCCACTACTACTAATGCTAATGTCATTCTGCAGATTGATAATGCCAGACTGGCTGCTGATGATTTCAGGCTAAAGTAAGTGACAGAAGAAAATCCTGCTCTAGAAATGGCACTGAAATTCACTTAAATGCCCCCCAAGGTATGAAAATGAGCTCACCCTTCACCAAAACGTAGAGGCCGACATCAACGGATTACGGCGAGTCCTGGACGAGCTGACGCTCTGCAGGACCGACCAGGAGCTGCAATATGAGTCTCTGAGTGAGGAGATGACATATCTCAAAAAGAACCACGAAGAGGTAGGAGAAGCTTTACCTGTAGTCCAATCACAGCCCCTAAAGCCACACTCTTGCTTCTCTCCAGGAGATGAAGGCTCTGCAGTGCGCGGCTGGGGGCAACGTGAACGTGGAGATGAACGCGGCCCCGGGGGTAGACCTCGCGGTTTTGTTGAACAACATGCGAGCGGAGTACGAAGCCCTTGCAGAGCAGAACCGCAAGGACGCGGAGGCCTGGTTCAATGAGAAGGTGAGGTGGGCCCCGTCTCCCTGCTCACACCTACTCCGTGTGACCCTTTTTCCCGGCCCTACAGAGCGCCTCGCTGCAGCAACAGATCTCCCACGACTCAGGCGCAGCCACTTTCGCCCGGAGCCAGCTCACCGAGATGAGGCGCACCCTGCAGACCCTGGAGATCCAGCTGCAGTCCCTGATGGCCACGGTAGGTGACAGCGAAGGTCAGCCTGGATCCTGATCCCTTGCCACGGCTTCTTTGATGTCCTCAGAAACACTCCCTGGAGTGCTCCTTGACAGAGACCGAGAGCAACTACTGTACGCAGCTGGCGCAGATCCAGGCTCAGATCGGGGCCCTGGAGGAGCAGCTGCACCAGGTCAGAACCGAGACCGAGGGCCAGAAGCTGGAGTATGAGCATCTCCTCGATGTCAAGGTCCACTTGGAAAAAGAAATTGAGACCTACTGCCGCCTGATAGATGGAGATGGAAAGTAAGTAAAGCCATTTGAAAATCCAGTTTTTAATATAAAAGAATAAACTATATTTCTTTTACAGTTCATGCTCCAAATCAAAGGGCTTTGGATCAGGAAGCCCTGGGAATTCATCTAAAGGTAATAAAATCTAGTTCTATTTCTTTTCTTTTTGAATATATGTATGCCTATGTTTTATTTCTAGATTTATCCAAAACCACACTGGTAAAGACAGTGGTTGAAGAGCTAGATCAACGTGGTAAAGTTCTTTCATCAAGGATTCACTCCATTGAAGAAAAGACATCTAAAATGACCAACGGCAAGACAGAACAAAGGGTTCCTTTCTAGCTGTCATTTTAGAGAAAAGAATAATTTGGGAAAGGATCCTGTACAATTGCATTATTCTAAATATCAGAGAGAATATACACACTTTTTACTTTTAAAGATACATTACTTAGCAAAAATACCTGTTTTCTTAGTTTTACAGGATATTGAGTGTTTGTTTCCAATAAATAAAAAAGTTGATGTGCATTCATTTCCATTCACTGATGACTAATAAATAACTATTTGTGATTTTTTTCTATGTCTCATTCATAGAGAAACACTTGTGG